AGCAACTGGCTTCCATTACCCCTGACAGCTCCAGAGCAACAGCCCAGCCCCCGGCCCCGGCCTGGCTCAGTGCCGTTCCCTTTTATGGTGAAGCTGAGAGAAAGCATGGAGTGAGGGGGGAGAAAGCTCTGGCTTGGGCAGAGGCTTGGAGAGTTCCAGGGTGCCTCTCCCCTCGCCAGAGACCCTCGGCTACCCGCAGCCACCGCTCTTCGTTCTCTTCGGCGACCTAATCTGTCCTGAACCCAGGACCCCTCTTGCTTGTCCCAGCCCTTCCTCCTCTTCTCCATTCCTCCCCTTCTCCCTCCCCCACATCCGGGGGGTGATTTCCCACTTGGCCGAAGTCCCACGGTTTGGGTTTTGATTCCGGGAGGGTCCGCCCTATTTCCGACGCCCACCTCCGGGGGGTAGGGTGGAGGGAGGGAGCCCGGCTAAGACAGAACCTGGTCAGATCACAAAAGGCAGGATGGTTCTACTTGGTTGCATGTGGGTCACAAAGGATGGCGCCGGAGAAAGGAGCACCCGGCAGCACCAGCCCTGTCCCCATTCTACAACGCCTCCTACCCCTGTCCCCGCCGTCCGGGCCAGGGAGAGGGCACTGAGGGCAGGACCCAAAGGAAGCACCTGGTTGGGCCGGGCCGGGAAGCGAAGGGTGGGCAGCAGTACTGAGGGCCGGGGCCGGAAGGGGGTTGGAGTATCCCGCCGGCCCCGCCGCTGCACCCTCGCCCCAGCCCACTCCTCGGCTCCGGGGAGGCGGCCACCACGGCTTCGCTAGCCGCGTCCCGAGCCACGCCAGCTGCAGCCAGCTGTGCGGTGCCGGGCCCAGGCGCGCGTCCGCAGCCCCGCCCCACCCCCTACGGCTGGACCTCCCACCGCAGCCGCGCCCGAGGCCCCGCCCCAGCCGCGGCCGTAACGCGCCGCGCGGAGCCGACGAGACGGCGGGGCTAGAGAGGCCGTCCCGACCGCGCCCCCCGCCGGAAGCGGCTTGTTCGGGCCTGAGCTGGCGCTACGAAGTTCCGGTCCAGGTCTCTGACTTCGGGCTTGTTCGCTGGTGGCGTCGGAGCCGAGCCGGACTGGTCAGGTCAGAGGCACGCAGGGGCCGTCCCACGGGCCAGCCCGCAGCTCAGCCCCTCTCTTCTCCGCAGGATGATCACGGACGTGCAGCTCGCCATCTTCGCCAACATGCTGGGCGTGTCGCTCTTCTTGCTTGTCGTTCTCTATCACTACGTGGCCGTCAACAATCCCAAGAAGCAGGAATGAAAGTGGCGCTTTCTCCGCCCCAGGTAACGGCCCGGGGCTGTAGCGCCCAGTCCCCCCTTACCTCAGGTCTTTCCCCCTCTTTTCTAGGGTTCCAGGACATAGTCTGAGGCAAGATGGAGGGTATGAGGGGCCTTCACACTTCACTTCATCCCTTCTACCCATCACAACATACAAAGCAACTACACCTGGATTTTTCCAAACAACTTTTATTTCCTCAGAGTCTTCCTTAATCCTATGGAACAAGAAGCTGCCACTGAATAGGGCCCAGTATAGGGGCTTGCTTTTCTACTCCCTCCCCCCAATATAAAAATATAGACTTTTTTTTGTGGTCCCAAAATCTTGTGCTGCGGAGGGAGGGAAGGGGTGGCA